ACCATAATTCTTGTAGCAGGAAAGCCTGCAGAATGTTAACAAAACAAAATCTCTGAAAATCCTGACTATATTTTCAGTTGACTTGAAACAAATTTAACCCCTCAATCTCTCTCTTAAATTATTATTTTAAATAAGTACTTTTACCCTAAATTTCTTCTTTAACAGACCCAGTATTTTCTTGCAACAAAAATCACACTATTGTGGGATATAGGTAATCTTCTTTTTAAAGATTACATAACTTCTTTCTAAACGATGTCCATGTCTGCGGCTAATTCATAACCAATGTAACTGAAAATAGAAATGGAAATGTTAGAGATTTCCATTTTTTAACAAACATGGGAATTATTTCTCAATTTGAAGAACTGCATCTCAGGAATGACTTCCTGGACAAATTAATCAGAATTATCAAGTAGCAAACATTTCATGCTAAGCCAAAGCCAACCAGGTGAGTCAGTCATATTATAACATGTATATATAACAACGTACAGTAAAGGCAAAGACAAGAACTAAATGACTTTTTAAAAGGCTGTTAAACTTTACTCACTCCCTTAATATTTTCCAGGTTTAACTGACGTATAATGAATGCATGTGATCCCGGAACCCATGGAAGAGTATCTACCTCAACTACCAGGACCATATCGAGCTCTAGCTTGAAAAAAAAAAAAAGCAAAAAACAAACAAAACAACAACAACAAAAACCTATCTGAATACGTGTTCTGAAAAGCCCACAATAATACCCAATTTATAAGAAGCAAACAACCACAGAACAGAAAACTCAAGAAAGCACAGCCTTCCACCACCCCTCCCCAGCTAGCCCCATTTTTTTTTTTGCTCTTCATTTCCATTCCATAGTTAAATAAGTACACTTATTCCAAAATAAAAGGGGAGAAACCTGTTGGAATGGATTTTTAGAAGATAAACACTATAGATGAAGCAACAATAAGTTGCTCGGAGGAAGTTGTCGACCCATTCATTTACATACAACCAAAAGAAGATAAACCCACATGTATTCCTATCAGTGAAGATGCAACCTGGTAATTTGCAGGGAAGATAGGATCTCAAATCCGTCGCTCACAAGTGCGGCATCTCCGAGATGAGGGAGGGCTCGGGGACGGGAAACCCACTCTCAGCCCGCTCCACTTCGCCGAAGAATTCCAAACCACCCCAGGCTCAGCAGTGTGGATTGCTCCGCCCAGAGACCGTGGAGGAGGCAGCAGAGAGGTCACAGAGCACAGCAGGCGGGAGAAAACCGCCTCCCGCGAGGTCCAACAGAAACCACGGAGCTCCGGACACTCGGGATCCCGGGCCGCGGGCGCGCGGCCAGAGCGGCGGGGTGCGAGCGCGGGGGTGCGGACTCACCTCGCGCTTGGGGTGGCCGGGAGCGCGCGCCGCCTCAGTTCCGCGGCTTCCGGCCACAGAGTCCCCGCGCAAAGCGCCGCCGCGTAGCGGGAGGGGCGACCGCGGCAGGAGCTCGGGTTCTTCCTAACCCGAGCCCGCCGCGCTGGCTCCGCCGAGGACGCCAGCAGCTGCAGGCAGCGCTTCAGCTCTCGCCGCCTCGCCATCGTTGGGGCGAGTCGTCGCCGGGTCACTCCCTTATTATGACCTTCGAATCTGACAGCAGGGCCAGCGGTGGCCTCCTTCAGGCTGCCTCTCCAGCCCTTACCAAGATGGCCGCCCCTGTGGGCCGGGGCGCCGAAGCCATCTTGGTAAAGGAAGCGCCTGGGAGCACGCGGCCTGCCCCGGCCCGCCTCGCGACTCAAACACTCTGCGGGGACCCTCCTAAGATCAAATTGGTTCCCCCCGCTGTCCTAAGCCAGAGGCTTACTTTCAGATCGCATGAACGCATTCCTGGACACCAGCCACAGTTGCTAAAACTAAATGGGATCCTGCAGACCCATTGACGGACTGTCATAGCCAACTCAATCACAGTCGAGAAGCATTTGAATACTTACAGCCTATGGCGCTAGGATCCTGGTAGCGAAGAAACTAAACTCTAATTTGAAATGTTGTACAGTAGGTATTGAATATTAATGGGAGCACGGCATCTGTATGTCAAGTGTGGACTTTATCTCCTCAGGCTAGCTTAGAGTGGCTGCTGAACTTAAGGGTGATTAAGAGCTGCTTGCACGTGGGTGGAGCTGAAACTGCATAAGGTGAATAATACCTTTGTGCAACAGAAGAAAAAAAAAAGTAACAGCATACATACAAACCCAAAGGGTAAGTTGAAGTTACTACTCAAAAGTTCTTCATTTAACTCTTCTGCCAATGCCCTGTTTTACAGAATTAGAGGAGACAGCACTGATTGCAGTGACAGAAGCGGTGCCAGCTAACTCCCCACCATCAAAAGTATCTTCTGCTGTAGCCTGGCACAAGGTGTGAAATTTCATTTTTAAAGATTTACTTCTATGGTGGCAATCACGTGTGTTACTCTCTGCAGTTTCAAGCATCCACTGGGGGTCTTGGGATGTGTCGCCCTGCAGATAAGGGCAACTGCTGTGCAGCATGAACAGTATGGAGACAATACTTATCTTCATGGAGTTTATATTAGAGTAAGACAAGAGGTAGGAGACTGCCTATTTTATTGTTCTCTTGAAAAGACTGGGTATTTTACTTTTATGAAAGGCTTTATAGCCTGCAGGGGCATTCTAATATGGATTTTGGGGGTGAAGAGACAAATAGGTGTGGAAAGTAAGTTCAGGGGTTCAGAGACCCATAGGTTTTTTAAAAGAGAAGTCAGGGGAAGGTCTCTTAAGGTAGTAGTGGAGTCCAAATTATTCTATGTCCCTTGTAGCTCCTACCCTTTGTATGCAGTAGTTTTTTTTTTAAATCGAAGACGGGGGAAGGTCTCTTAAGGTAATAGTAGAGACCAAATTATTCTATCTCCCTCGTAGCTCCTTCCCTGTGTATGCA